AAACAGGAGAGAAACCATTGAAAGTTTCTGAACAGAACTTGTGATGATGAAATCAGAATTCAAGGGGAGAAAAAGGAGCATAGTGGTGGCATCCATGATGGATTTGGAGAAGAAAATACTAAAGGTGAATGGAAAGGGTGGACCAGGGGCAAACAGGTTATTAAAACAGTCCCATCATGAAGTGTTGAAATGCTGGATGTAAACACACCTACCACAGTATCAGTACAGACTAAGGGCTTGGATAAATGTTAGTCAAATCCAAGTACTAAAATTCTTCTTGGTTCGCGAAAATTTCAGAAGTGGCTCAAAAATCTGTAATGCATTAAGAATATTATTTGCTTCACAATATTTCATTTACTTAAGATTTTATAAGAATCAGCTGCTTATAAAATTGTTACTTTGTGGTGCACCAAAGCACCTTGTTCTCTCCCTCACCCAGATATGTTTCATGCTCTTTGTACTTTCCACCCCTTAACAGATTTGGAGGGAAGATTCAAGCCGTGGATTTTTAAATTTAAAGCAATGCTGTCACAAATTGAGAACTGACAACATGTCATTACACATTTAATTGCCACCGAATCCCAGAGTTTAAAAATTGTAAGGACCTAAGAGATAGGACCTCTCGTTGTACAGATGCGGAAACTGAGGCTGAGAGAGGGTAAGTGAACAGTCCCAGGTCACAGAGCTGCTAATGGGCAAGGTGGGACTAGAATCCAGGCTTGACTCCTCTACGCTGAGCCAAGGGTTCGAAGCGATTGGGATAAGGGAAGCCTGAGGCAGGGAACGAGAGTCAGGAAAGCAGCTCTTCCCAACCCTAGGAGGCCGGGGGACCTCGTCACCGCGGAAGGAGCGGAGCCAGGCCGACCTAAAAAGCCGCAAGTCCAGGTACCCTTACCCTGATGGCCGCGGCGACACACTCGGCCACCTTCCTGATCTCGCGATACTAGCCGGTACTCACTTTTCCGGCTTCCCCTAGGCCCCGCCCCCCCACCTCAGCCCTTCTGTCGTCATTTCCTGTGGGTCTGTAGGTTAAGGGAGAAGATGGCGGCGCTAGGGGAACCCGTGCGGCTGGAGAGAGGTGAGTGCAGCCGAGGCTCGGCGGAGGTGGGCAGAAAATTATCTGTGTGTGTGTTTAACTCTAGATATTTGTAGAGCAATTGAATTATTGGAAAAACTACAAAGGAGTGGAGAAGTACCACCACAGAAACTTCAGGCTTTGCAAAGAGTCCTTCAAAGTGAATTCTGCAATGCTGTGAGAGAGGTGAGTAAACATCATTAAAATTTACAAAAATTTATATTCTGAGATATAACTTTGGCTTTTACAGGTATATGAACATGTCTATGAGACTGTGGACATCAGTAGCAGTCCTGAAGTGAGAGCGAACGCTACTGCAAAGGTAAATTTTTTTGTTTTCCAAAAGTAAGAATTTCATATTTTTAATATGTAAAACTTTCTTTCAGGCTACTGTTGCTGCATTTGCTGCCAGTGAAGGACATTCTCATCCTCGAGTTGTTGAGCTACCAAAAACAGAAGAGGGCCTTGGATTCAATATTATGGGAGGCAAAGAACAAAACTCTCCAATCTATATATCCCGAATAATTCCAGGTGGAATTGCTGATAGACATGGGGGCCTCAAACGTGGAGATCAACTCCTCTCTGTTAATGGAGTGGTAAGGATGAATTTTATTTCTATTTGTAGTGAAGTGTATGGTTGGTTGTTTTTTTTTCCCCTAGAGTGTTGAAGGAGAACATCATGAAAAAGCTGTAGAACTGCTGAAAGCCGCACAAGGAAAGGTTAAATTAGTGGTACGATACACACCCAAAGTCTTAGAAGAAATGGAGTCGCGCTTTGAAAAAATGAGATCAGCAAAACGCAGGCAACAGACCTAATACATTTCAAAACTTGATATTTCATTTTGCGTTTTAGCTAGAGAAGTTTTCCTTGTGACTTACTAATGGCTGCAATGCCAATGATTGTAAGAAAACAAACAAATTTATCATGAAATTCTCCTTGTCATTTTATAAATGCCTATTTTAACATCATTTATGGTTCCAGAGATGCATACACTTTTTTCTGACAAGAAAAAGTAAAAGGTGATGAGGGCAATTCTGTCCTACTGTTTTTACAGGCCTTTTTCAAATGCAGATTTTGTCATAAAGTTGTTATAGATTTTTTAAAATGCTTTTTTAATATTAAAATGTACTTTTACATTCTTAATCTTTTTTTAGAAAGGAAAAGTTTTCTTCATTTAGCTGCTGATTTAAAAGTAAAGTTCTCCAATTCTTTTTTTTTGCTTACTCTATTTTTTTTAACCTGTGAAATTTCTTTACAGTTTTCCAAGAAATTAAGCATAACAGTCTCATCTACGGCAGTTCATTACACTGTCAATGTTAACATCATTGCTGCATTTTGTACTTTGAACACACACATAATATATATAACCAGTGGTAAATCATGACTCAGTACAGTGCAAGTTTTTTCACTTTTACTTAAACATAATATATAATGGATATTCATTTATACTGATTTATGAAAGTAAGTTTTTAAACACTGAAACAATCATTGCTAAAATACATATTCTTAATATTTGAGCATTGAGGCAAGAGGATGTAATTGATAGCATTACTTATTACATCCCTATTTATGTTCAACCGTACATCAAATTATAAATGCAAAACAGGTTCAGATTTCATCTTTTGTGATTTCTTTTAAATACTATTCATTTTTATTTAAATGCACAGTATTTCCCCTATATTTTAGTCCTTCCATTCCTAGAGACAAACCAGTTATTTGGTGGTGGGAAGTAGCTGAAGCAAAGAAGGAAAAGTAATACCTTTAACCTCACTAGCTTCAAGAGTAGACATTCTTACTAGCTCAATTTAAATAATTGATTTTAAATAGGAAGAAAAGAGGATATATTTAAGATACATAGAAATTATGATGTGAAGTATTCATGAGAATCTGTAGATTCCATCAAAATAAGTAGGAACTCATACTAAAATTGTTGGATTTAAAGAGGCAACTTTTGTTTATGATTCAAATATGGGAATTTGAGAAATATTTCATTTGTCCACTGGATGTCACTATTTTACTAAAAGGCAGCTATTAGTGTGGGACTGTGACTGAGGTCTTAAAGACTGAAAGAGTTGGGGTTCATTTTCTGTTACAACTTACAGGAACATTTGTACTTTAAGAAAAATTTAAGTGACAAATGTTAGAAGATGATGGATTGAAAAATATAAGTAATTTGGCATATTGACCCTATATAAAAAAGTGGGCATTTTGTAACATTCCTTCAGGAAGAATAGAATTGTATGCTTTTTTCTGCATGTTTGTGATCACTGTGAGTCTCAGATGATTATTCCAGTTTTCAATGATTTTTCAAAATAAAAGTCAATCAGCATTGTTATTTATCATTAAGGTATTGAACACTGGATTGCATGGTTGAATGTGTCTTTAATCCACTACAAAATGTGCTTGTTATTGATAGGATCATGTTGTTAAATTGTAAATTTTCAAAATTAATTGATGTTTTAAAAATGTTGAGACCAAAGTAGTATAGAAGTATGGACTTAATTTAATTGTAAAATTATTAGAGGTATTTGTTGTAGAGCTTTATATATTAAAGAGAGGTATTGGTGCATATAAAAACAGTAATATTATTGTTATGCTTGTATTCTTGCATTTCAGGGTAAGTAAACCCTGAAGAAATCTTATTTTAGTATAGCTACAGCTGCAGTAGCTTTTAAGTATGTATCAACATTTCATTATAAATTATAGCTTCCTGGTTCTGTGTCTCAGCTGTTTCAGAACTTTCAGCCAAGTTAAATCTTTTTTGGTGTTGAAACTTTTAGTAAGTTGAGTAAGCTATTTTTTTCCCTACGGTAATCCACAATCTGTTCTTTGTGTGGGTTGACACCTATTTATAATTCTTAAAATAAGGGTAGCTCAAAGGAGCCAAGTACAGTAGTTTAGCTTGCTACTGTTGAGCATGAATAGCAGTAGGTTGTTTTCATTAATGCAGTTTTCATAATGTATCCCAGAATTTTAAATCTTGACCATAGAAAAATACAGTCATTCATTGGCAAAGATGTACAGTGGTGGTTTAGTGCAGTGAGGAAATGATGGGAATTTTTATCTTAGAAATGGATGATTCGTGAATAAAACTAGGTACATAGTAAGTGTATGATAGATGTTTGATTTGTAAATTACAAATATAAATTATCACCCCCATTTCCATTTATTTTCTTGATATATCAAAATGTGTTGACTTAGTGATTCTCAATCTTAGCTACATATTAGCCTGGCAGAGCTTTAAAAAATTGATACCTGGGTCCTATTCCATAACAACTAAATCAAAATCACCCTTTTTTTTTTTTTTGTAAAGCTTTCCAGGTGGTTCTAAAGGACACCTAGGGTCAATAACCCATTATAAAATGATCTGATTACACTGGACACTCTTAGGAAGTATCAAAATAGAACAGTTCAATTTGCAGCTACTTAATGATTAATTACATTTCTTAGGTTTTTTTTTTGTTTTTTTTTTGGTTTGTTTGTTTTTTGTTTTAAAAGAGACAGGATCTTGCTTTGTCTCCCAGGCTGGAACACAGTGGTGTGATCATAGCTCACTGCAGCCTGAAACTCCTTGGCTTCCACCTCAGCCTCCCAAAGCATTAGGATTATAGGCGTGAGCCACTGCACCTGGCCAAGTAATTTCTTTTAGGAATAAAAGGTACTTGGCATTCCTTATTTGGGAAGTAATTACAGTCTTATCTTTTTTTTTCTTTTTTCTTTTTTTTAATAAAATCTACCAGTAATTTAAATGTGAGCTTTTTATGTCTGTCATCATTCTGCCCCCTTTGCCTTTAAAACTTACAAAAATACGTGTTTGTTATTTGAGAAAGCATGTTTAAAAATTGCAGATGAGAAATATTGTCGTTAATAATTATGTACTGTCTTAATGTGGGCACTTCATTTGTTAGTATAATACTAGATAATAGCAGCCTAGTTCTTTAGGATTTGACGATTCAAATTTTTTTTTTGTTTTTTGTTTTTGTTTTTTTTTGAGACAGAGTCTTGCTCTGTTGCCCAGGCTGGCGTGCAGTGGTGTGATCTCGGCTCACTTCAGCCTCCGCCACCTCAAGGCAGTTCAAGCAATTCTCCTGCCTCAGCCTCCCGAGTAGCTAGGACTACAGGCGTGTGCCACCTCTCCCGGCTAATTTTTTTGTATTTTTAGTAGAGACGGGGTTTCACCGTGTTAGCCAGGATGATCTCGATCTCCTGACCTCGTGATTCGCCCGCCTCGGCCTCCCAAAGTGCTGGAATTACTGGCGTGAGCCACCATGCCCAGCCTCAAATATGTTTTTAAAAAATATCATTGTCCTCCTCCTCTTAAGATTTTTTTAAGTTATTTTGCTCAAGTACTTAAGTAGTCTGGCTCAAGTACTTTGTTTACAATTAAAATGGATATTATAGCATTTAATAGAAGAAATGGTTATGGCTTATCCAAAAAGAATGTCAGCATGACCTGGTGTAGACTTAAAAAACTACATGTTTGTGAATATTTTATAATGTGGAATGATCATTGAAATATCAAGGATTCTAGTAATTGTATTTCCTGAATAAATGTATGTTTATGAATTTTCTAACTTACATTTTGTTGTGTCCTCTGCCAACAATCTGGTTTTATAATTGTTGTCTAAAGTTTGCTAGTAGTGTTTCTTCAAAGGTTATTCCAGGTATGGTTAAGTAGTGAGAAAAATCACTTATTAATTTTCAAGAACTTTGAGACTAATTTGTATTGACTCGGTTTTTTAAAATAACTGGCAAATGCTATGCTTCTACTTTTAAAATTTGTGGTAATACCCAGAATGGATGTAAAATAACATTTTTCAATAGATTACTTCATTTATCAATTTAATTCTGATTTTAAGGCTTATTTAAAATAAATTTGTATGAGTTATGTCCTCGTTCTTTGGATTTGAAAAAAGTTGATATAACTACACAATAGATAACGTTTATGAAAGGTATGTATAAAAAAACATAATTCCTGGTGGCTGCTGAAATGAAACTTTGAATTTCTATATTTTGCTTTGTCTTTCATAAAATTTAAAGAAAACATTTTCTTGTGTTATTTCAAGAGCGGCAGTATG